CATTCTCTATCTCTATGAATTCAATTGTTTTGATTTTTAGATCCCACAAATAAGTGAGAACATGCAATGTATGTCTTTCTGTGCCTGGCTTATTTCACTTAACATAATTATCTCCAGTTCCATCCATTTTGTCACAACTGACAGGATTTCATTCTTTTATATGGCTGAATAGTACTCCATTGTGTATATGTACATTTGCTGTGTTCATTTATCTGTTGATAGACACTTAGCTTGCTTCCAAATCTTGGTTATTGTAAACAGTGCTGCAACAAACATGGGAGTGCAGATATCTCTTCAATATACTGGTCTTCTTTCTTTTGGGTATATAGCCAGCAGTGGGATTGCTGGATCATATGGTAGCTCTATGTTTAGTTTTTTGAGGAAGCTCCAAACTGTTCTCCATAGTGATTGTACTAATTTACATTCCCACCAACAGTGTACAAGGCTTCCCTTTTCTCTACATCCGTGCCAGCATTTGTTATTGCCTGTGTTTTGAATAAAGCCATTTTTAGCTGAGATGAGAGGATATCTCATTGTAGCTTTGATTTCCATTTATCTGATGATCAATGATGTTAAGCACCTTTTCAAGCACTTTTTCATATGCCTGCTTCCCATTTGGATGTCTTCTTTTACTTCCATTTTTATATGTTGTATGTGTTTGCATGATCAAATCTACTTTATCAGGAAACATAAAACATAAAGTGAAACGGAAAAAAAAGGAAAGATTATAGGAAACAGTCATTTGCCTAATATATCTTCACTGCACGGAAGGCAAATAATAGATATGAAACCCGAAGGTTTAGGACAGGAGACAAAGGAAAGTTATTGCCTTATTCTCCCTAACCACATCCTTCAAGTCTTCTTCCTTATTTATTACATCACATGGACAAATACACTTGACCACACCTCCTGACATTGCTCAATATTTGCTTGAGTGAAAAGAGGCTGAGGCAACCTGAAGGAGGAGCTCTCATTACCTTCTGCCCATCACTTAATAAATAGCCAGCCAATTCATCAACATTCTGGTACACTGTTGGAGAGATGAGACAGTCACACCAGCTGCCCCTAGTGGGGCTCTTACTGTTTTCTTTTATTCCAAGCCAACTATGCGAGATTTGTGGTGAGTAAACTTTGAGCTAAAATTACTCTAGAGTGTTTCTTATTTCCTTCCTTCTCTGCCACAGAGGTAAGTGAAGAAAACTACATCCGCCTAAAACCTCTGTTGAATACAATGATCCAGTCAAACTATAACAGGGGAACCAGCGCTGTCAATGTTGTGTTGTCCCTCAAACTTGTTGGAATCCAGATCCAAACCCTGATGCAAAAGATGATCCAACAAATCAAATACAATGTGAAAAGCAGATGTAAGTTGCTGTATATTCTGGAAGATTTAGAAACCTTATTAAGCTTGAATACTTTTCTTTTCAGTGTCAGATGTAAGCTCGGGAGAGCTTGCCTTGATTATACTGGCTTTGGGAGTATGTCGTAACGCTGAGGAAAACTTAATATATGATTACCACCTGATCGACAAGCTAGAAAATAAATTCCAAGCAGAAATTGAAAATATGGGTAAGAATTAAATATTTAGAGACCCTAGACTATGATTAAGGGAGGTATTTCTTCTCTTTTCTAGAAGCACACAATGGCACTCCCCTGACTAACTACTACCAGCTCAGCCTGGACGTTTTGGCCTTGTGTCTGTTCAATGGGAACTACTCAACCGCCGAAGTTGTCAACCACTTCACTCCTGAAAATAAAAACTATTATTTTGGTAGCCAGTTCTCAGTAGGTGAGTTACTAAGCCCAATTCCCTTGGTACAGTCGCCTATCAACAATGTTTTGTTTCCTGACAGATACTGGTGCAATGGCTGTCCTGGCTCTGACCTGTGTGAAGAAGAGTCTAATAAATGGGCAGATCAAAGCAGATGAAGGCAGTTTAAAGAACATCAGTATTTATACAAAGTCACTGGTAGAAAAGATTCTGTCTGAGAAAAAAGAAAATGGTCTCATTGGAAACACATTTAGCACAGGAGAAGCCATGCAGGTAAGTCAGAGGGTGAAACAGGAGGCAGAGAACATCACCCCCCCACCCCACCCTGCCTCATTAGGCCCTCTTTGTATCATCAGACTATTATAATGAAAATGACTGGAATTGCCAACAAACTCTGAATACAGTGCTCACGGAAATTTCTCAAGGAGCATTCAGCAATCCAAACGCTGCAGCCCAGGTCTTACCTGCCCTGATGGGAAAGACCTTCTTGGATATTAACAAAGACTCTTCTTGCGTCTCTGCTTCAGGTATAAGCATTAAAGAGAGCACACTGTTTCGCAATATTGCTCTGGGCTTTTCTGTCTCTGCCAGGTAACTTCAACATCTCCGCTGATGAGCCTATAACTGTGACACCTCCTGACTCACAATCATATATCTCCGTCAATTACTCTGTGAGAATCAATGAAACATATTTCACCAATGTCACTGTGCTAAATGGTTCTGTCTTCCTCAGTGTGATGGAGAAAGCCCAGAAAATGAATGATACTATATTTGGGTAGGTCTGTACCTAACCTAAGGTTAAGATGTAGTTCCAGTAACCTACTTGCTGTCACCCACAGTTTCACAATGGAGGAGCGCTCATGGGGGCCCTATATCACCTGTATTCAGGGCCTATGTGCCAACAATAATGACAGAACCTACTGGGAACTTCTGAGTGGAGGCGAACCACTGAGCCAAGGTAAGGGAGAGACATGCCAAAAAGACCCATGCTTGACCCAGTTCTCTTTCTTCTTCCTTTTCAGGAGCTGGTAGTTACGTTGTCCGCAATGGAGAAAACTTGGAGGTTCGCTGGAGCAAATACTAATAAGCCCAAACTTTCCTCAGCTGCATAAAATCCATTTGCAGTGGAGTTCCATGTTTATTGTCCTTATGCCTTCTTCTTCATTTATCCCAGTACGAGCAGGAGAGTTAATAACCTCCCCTTCTCTCTCTACATGTTCAATAAAAGTTGTTGAAAGATTAACAACTATACAAAAAGAGCATGTTCTAATTAGTTCATTCTG